TGAATTCTGCCAATAGTCTAACTGAACGGGAAAGAAATTATTTCATAGAATCTCCAGAAAGGAACATAGCCTCCCAATACTATGACTTTGGTCTAGTATGACCCATATGGAACTTCTGACCTACAAAACAATAAGATGATAAATTTGTGTTGTTTTAAACCACTAAATTTGTGGTAATTCGTTAAGACAGCAACAAAAAGCTAACGCAAAGAGAAAATCCATAGGACCATATTCAATAGACACAGAAAATGCATTTGACTGATTTCATTTCCTATTAAGAAATAGATAAAATTCATGGAGGGTATCTTGTAATTTGGAGGAAAGATATATCACATTTAGTTGTACTGGTAGGACACTTTTACTGAATGGCCTGTATGGATGTTTCGGAAATATGGGTGCTACTCTGCTCATCAGGACTTACATAACCTAGTCAACCCAACTGCGTTGAAAGTATCTATGGCAAACAAGTGATCAAGGTACACATCATCAATAACAAAATATACTACATCATGAACACCTTGATATGATAAACTAACACACAAAATCTTTGCTGTAGTATACCTGGCAAAAATAACTGATTCTAATCATGAGAAAACATCAGAGGAAAGCAAATCTAGGGACATTTAAAAAAAATTGTTGACCAATAATTTTCAAAAGTGTCATAGCTGAGGGTTTGCGAAGGAACATGGAAGGACAGAGAGCATGGGACAAGGAATAGATATACCAGGCTGACTAATCAGCTTTAAAGAACTTACAGGCTTTGCTCTCCAAGCACATGGGCTTGGACGTCACCAAAAAAATCCTCACTCCCCAACCGCCTAGAAAGACTTTGCCCCACCCCTACGGTGCGACCCTGCCTCCTTGACCAGTTAAGCCAGCCACCACATTTCCCACCACCTGCTCCGCTGGGTGCCCCGGGACCCCCTGGCGCACTAATGACCTCCAGGCCTTCTGGGCAGAGCTTGCCAAAGCGCCTGGGCCCTCCCCATGGCTCCGCCCACATCCCGGCTTCTCCTCCCGCGACATGCACTTCCCGCTACGCCTCGGTGCAGCCCCCGGCGAAGCCCAGCGCAGCTCAGCTAAACTCAGCGGAGCCAGCGCGGCGCGATGGAAGGTCGAGTGCAGCTGATGAAGGCCCTCCTGGCTCGGCCCCTCCGGCCCGCGGCGCGTCGCTGGAGGAACCCGATTCCCTTTCCCGAGACGTTTGATGGCGATACCGACCGGCTCCCGGAGTTCATCGTGCAGACGAGCTCCTACATGTTCGTGGACGAGAACACGTTCTCCAACGACGCCCTGAAGGTGACGTTCCTCATCACCCGCCTCACGGGGCCCGCCCTGCAGTGGGTGATCCCCTACATCAAGAAGGAGAGCCCCCTCCTCAGTGATTACCGGGGCTTCCTGGCTGAGATGAAGCGGGTCTTTGGATGGGAGGAGGACGAGGACTTCTAGGCCGGGAGACCCTCGGGCCTGGGGACCGGTGCTCTGGGAAGGGTCCGCTGTGTTACTGGCCGCCGCCAGGGTCGCCACCGGCGCCCTCCCTCCGCGCCTCCCTCCCCCTCGAGCCGCCACGATGTCCCCTGCGCTCCTGTCCCCTCCCGCGTAGTGCTTGCCTTTGTTCCAGGAATAGCGCTCCAGGCTCCTGCTGCCGCCCCTGGGCCTCACTCTGGAGCGGGCTGCCTCCGCCCTCTCGTGCCAGCTCAGCCCCTCCCATGCACATTTGGACGCTGTCCTGCGCTCCAGTTGCACAAAGCTGAGCTCCTGTTACACACTGACAGACCACTGACAGCCGCCGCTGCCAACCCCCCTCCTCCTCACCAGACTTCCAGACGACTACATCATGCTGCCCACAGACCTGCGCTGCCACTGCCATCGCCATCCATCGCATTCCACCGACAGACTGCTGCTTCTAGTGATCTGTACTCACCTCGGAGGTATCTGGGCTGGACACAGCCCCTGGACAATGATCCAGACAGCTGGCTGCCCCTCAAGGGACCTGTTACCTTCAGCGAGACCCATTTCCTCCCCAATCCCAGAGACTTTTTGTGCTCCTGCCACATGGCTGCCAGGGCTCAGTTGTGCCTGGCAGCCAAATCGAGTCTCTCATTTTCTCTTGTGGACCAGTTAGTTTTGCCCAGAATCCATTTCTCTTCTGAATTTGCAGCATTTTCTCAGGTGCTTTTTGATCAACAAAATAACTTGTATCTTCTGCTTAACTCCTTTATACTACCTGGAGAAAAGTATTTTCCATATTTTCAATAAATGTCAGACACTATTGAGAAAGAAATAGAGTCTGAATGAATATGGCACCTTTCCCTCCCTGGTCCTGTAAATGTGGTCCATATCTTGTTCAGAAGCGATATCCCCTGCCATTCAGTGACTGATGTTGACTCCTGCATTATAAAACATCTAAGATAGAGTCCTGTGGTAACCTGGGGGATAGTGTCCCCACTGGTGATCCTTCTGTCCCAGATGTTGAATCCTCTAAACCAGTTAGGATTATCCCAAGCCTCTTAGTAAATGAATCGTTACCTCATTTTGGTCAACACTATGTGAGAAGTCAGCCAGCAGGCTCTTGGAAAATGTATCCTCATTTCCAGAAAGTGGTTTGAAAACACAATTCCCAAATTGTTACAAACCATAAATCCCACACAGATTATTGGTGAACAGCTGTAAAATTTTACTCAACCCATGATTCAGGGAACCAACAGAATTATATAGGTGCTTTTCAAAAGCATTTATAAATTCTTGATTATGTAGGTAGTGGGGGGAAATGCAGAAATGAGATCATTAATTTAGATACAAACCTGGTTGATGACCAGGGGGTTTTATTTTGCAGAAGAATTGGGTATTTGGTATCATTTTATTCAATTACATGTGATCCTGGTACATTTCATAAGCTTGGGTAAAAAAATTTTTTGTTATTTTCCATGCACAATAAGGGAAATGTTTTAATTGGCTTTGTGCCTCCTGCTTTACAACAGTTCTGGCCTCAAGTTACCAGGTAGCCTGAACTTTGATTTTATTTTACCATTAAATTGCTTTAATACCATTGTATTTGGTGAAGTTTTAGTCTTTGTGTAGCTTAT